GAGATGGGGTTTCACCATGTGGGCCAGGCTGGTCTTGAACTCCTGACCTCAGGTGATCTGCCCACCTCAGCCTCCCAAAGTGCTGGGATAACAGGCGTGAGCCACTGCACCTAGCTTTTTTTTTTTTTTTTTGAGACAGAGTCTCACTCTGTCACCCAGGCTGGAGTGCAGTGGTGTGATCACAGCTCAGTGGCACGATCACAGCTCACTGCAGCCTTGACCTCCCTGGCTCAAGTGATCCTCCCTCCTCAGTCCCTGAGTAGCTGGGACCACAGGTGGGCGCTACCATGCCCAGCTAATTTTTGTACTTTTTGTAGAGATGGATTTTCACCATGTTGCCCAGGCTGGTCTCAAATTCCTGGGCTCAAGCAATCCCCCCACCTCAGCTTCCTACAGTACTGGGATTACAGGCGTGAGCCACCGTGCCCAGCCCCGAGTGTTCTTCTTTCCCTCTTCCACATACACCTCCTCCAAGCCTCACCATTAAACCTCACAGGGAAAGACAATGTTAAATATCTTCACAGAGAAATCCAGGACTGAGTATATATTCTCCATATGCACTTGTAAACCTCCCATAATGATTCACCTTGCCATTTCCATGTGTCTAGTCCACAATATCATTTTATCTACATTATCTGGCTTGCATACTAATCACAACCTTGTGACATAAGCAGGCGAGTATGACTATATGCATTTTTTTCTGAAGTAGAATGTGACAAAGGCTAGGTAACTTGCCTAAAATCACATGGCTCATTAATGGGGGTGCTGGGACTTGAACTTGGGTCTTGTAAGACCTAGATGGCATTATTCTTGTAATATTCATTCTTTTATTTATTCATTCATCCATAGACATGTATTGATCACCTTTTGATTAGCTGTCAGGCTATATATGGAGCCATCAGGAACCACTGAAGGTTTTTTTTTTTTTTTTTTTTTTTGAGACGGAGTCTCACTCTGTCACCCAGGCTGGAGTGCAGTGGCACGATCTCTGCTCACTGCAAGCTCTGCCTCCCAGGTTCACGCCATTCTCCTGCCTCAGCCTCCCGAGTAGCTGGGACTACAGGCGCCTGCCACCACGCCCGGCTAATTTTTTGTATTTTTTAGTAGAGACGGGGTTTGACGGTGTTAGCCAGGATGGTCTCGATCTCCTGACCTCATGATCTGCCCGCCTCGGCCTCCCAAGGTGCTGGGATTACAGGCGTGAACCACCGTGCCCGGCCGAACCACTGAAGGTTTTTAAGCAGGAAAGCAGAGCTGTTTTCTGGATGAGCAAACAGAAAGTAGTGGTTTTCCAAGTACAGTCTGAGACAACCTATAGGACCAGAATCTCTGCAGTTGAGGCTCAGGAATCTGGTAATCAGCCAGGTATAGGAACTCTTTTCTGATTGCAATGCAGTGAAGAGCAGAAGCACTGTATTAGAGAAAGAGGCAGTGCAACCAGGTAACGTGACCAGGTGAGAAGTGATGAGGTACAGAGACAAAGAGATGCACTTTTGAGTCACTTAGATGGCACTGATAGGACTTCCACTACACCCTCGCATAGACAGTGGCTGAGGTTCAGGAAATAGAGCTGGGGTTCCTACTTGGATCCTCTGGCTCTAGAGCTTTACTGCACATAGCCATTTATACCCACATCTTGATTTTAATTATTTTATATCTATGTTTCTTAGCACTTTTTGCAAATTTCCACCTTATCTCAAACTGCCCTCAAGCCTTGTATTTCTCCTTCGCTTTCATAAAACCTAGGAAAGAAATAAGGGACAGCCAAGTAAAACTTTTAAAAGTTTTAGAACATTTATTTCTTTGGGGCTGGTTACACAGGCGAGAAAGAAGTAGATTTGGTTAGGGAGAGAAAACAACAGGCCTTGGGGAGATACACTGGCTCTCCCCCTCCCTAAACCCTAAGAGGCCTCCAGGAAACCTGAAGACAATAATTCCAGAAGCCCAGAGGGTGACCCCATTTCCTCTCTCCATGGTTATTACTGTCAGTCTGGAGCAGTTCAGGAATTCAGGAAACTATAAAGAAACCACAACAGCCTCAACAACCCAAACATCAACATCAACAACCTCAACAATAAAACTCCTTAAAATTCATCTCCTTCCACCCACTCACAACCGCAGACTCGAAGCTAGGAGGTGGAAGGGACTACAGAAGCTCTGCGTTGCCCAGGTTAGTATTTGCTCATCACAGGCCTGGGTTTCCCTAGGTTCGACGCCCTCCTCCCTTTGCCCAGGAGTTCCTTCTGTCCCGGCTCTGTTCCGTCTCGCCCCGAGGTTCACGCCATCCTCGGAGCCCCAGCCTTTCACCCAGCGCCTCCAAGCTTTGGACCTTGACTTCTGCAAAACTAGATGGTCACAGCCATGAATGTCTCACATGAAGTAAATCAGCTGTTCCAGCCCTATAACTTCGAGCTGTCCAAGGACATGAGGCCCTTTTTCGAGGAGTATTGGTGAGACTTTGGGAGAGGGAAAGGCCATGCCAATGAGCCCATCCCTCTGCCTTCTGCTTGCCAGGGCAACCTCATTCCCCATAGCCCTGATCTACCTGGTTCTCATCGCTGTGGGGCAGAACTACATGAAGGAACGCAAGGGCTTCAACCTGCAAGGGCCTCTCATCCTCTGGTCCTTCTGCCTTGCAATCTTCAGGTAAGACCCCATCCCACTCCCTGCCTCTTCTCCACTTACACCATCTTCCTTTGTCCCATTTCAGTATCCTGGGGGCAGTGAGGATGTGGGGCATTATGGGGACTGTGCTACTTACCGGGGGCCTAAAGCAAACCGTGTGCTTCATCAACTTCATCGATAATTCCACAGTCAAATTCTGGTCCTGGGTCTTTCTTCTCAGCAAGGTCATAGAACTCGGTGAGTGGCAAAGCTTTGTCTTTCTGGTGCCTTGGTATGCCAACTATGACTCTCCATCTCCCAGGAGACACAGCCTTCATCATCCTGCGTAAGCGGCCACTCATCTTTATTCACTGGTACCACCACAGCACAGTGCTCGTGTACACAAGCTTTGGATACAAGAACAAAGTGCCTGCAGGAGGCTGGTTCGTCACCATGAACTTTGGTGTTCATGCCATCATGTACACCTACTACACTCTGAAGGCTGCCAACGTGAAGCCCCCCAAGATGCTGCCCATGCTCATCACCAGCCTGCAGATCTTGCAGATGTTTGTAGGAGCCATCGTCAGCATCCTCACGTACATCTGGAGGCAGGATCAGGGATGCCACACCACGATGGAACACTTATTCTGGTCCTTCATCTTGTATATGACCTATTTCATCCTCTTTGCCCACTTCTTCTGCCAGACCTACATCAGGCCCAAGGTCAAAGCCAAGACCAAGAGCCAGTGAAGGTTTGGAGAGAACAATGAAGCTCCAGGCTCTCTCTTCTCCAGGGCACCAAGAGGCTGGGCTTAGTTTTGGGAGAATGATTAGGTTGCCTTACCTGCATGGTTTCCCCAGAGGATGTGTGCCCCAAGGTGGCTGGAATTTTTGACAGACAAGAAGGGTGACCTTGGGATGGGGGTGTGGTCTGTTACTTTAATGTTTCTGTTTTTAATGTGAAGGCCAAGCAGGCCCTGGGATGGGAGTGGGGCGGAGGAGGGTCCTAAGAGCTGATTATTTAATTTCTATCCAGAAATCTTTCTTCTTCTTGCTCTGTTTTTTTAAATTAAAGATTTCAACAAAATTTTGAGAGTTGGGGGATTTGGGGGGAAAGAG